GCACAGGCTGAAGTGCAGTGGTGCGATCTGGGCTCACTGCAACCTCCGCCTCCCAGGGTCAGGTGATTCTCCTGCCTCAGCCACCTGAGTTGCTGGGATTACAGGCACCTGCTACCATGCCGGGCTAATTTTGTATCTTTAGTAGAGATGGGGTTTCTCCATGTTGGTCAGGCTGGTCTCGAACTCCCGACCTCAGGTGATCCGCCGGCCTCGGCCTCCCAGAGTGTTGGGATTACAGGCGTGAGCCACCACGTCCGGCCTCCTTTTTATAAATAGAAAAATCTCACTGACCTGCCTTGAGTTTAACATGCCCCCCACTGACAATCCCTCTAGATACCTGAGTTCTGAGTTCTAGGCCTGGCTCGGCCTCAGGCTTATTCTGGGACCCAGGCACATTTCTGCTTCTCTGGCCTCACTTTTTCTTATCTGTATAATGGAGGGTTAGGAGTCAAGGATCTGAAGATGCCAGGCAGGACAGCGGGGAAATGGAACACGCCCCTTGCCAGTGACACTCGGAGGGCGCAAGAGTCAGTGTCGGGCTCATCGTGAGCAGGTTCTTTCTGCCCCCAGTTCAGCAACCCGTCTGAACAGATCTGGCGTCCTGGAGAATTCTAGAATGAAGGGGAAGAGAGGCAGGGAAGAGCTGGGAAATACGCAAAGCGCCTTTTTCTCCACTTTCGGAGATGGTACGTGCGCGCTTCCACGCAGTGGCGGCTGCTGCGGCGAGCACGTCCCCTGCGGGACCCACGCGGGGAGTGGGCTGGCAGTGCGCGCACAGCGGCGGCGAGTGGGTCGTGCACGCGGATGCGGGGTGGGAGTGGGGGCGCACGCGCGGGCGTGGGCGAGCGGGCCCCGGCAGTGCACACACACGGCAGGGGCGGGCGACAGATGCAGTGCGTGCGCCGGAGCCCAAGCGCACAAACGGAAAGAGCGGGCGCGGTGCGCAGGGGCGGGCGCCCAGCGGGCTTGGCATGCGCGCCCCCGCCCGAGGCTATAAAAGCATCGCCACCTGCTGCCACTAGCCAAGCCGCGCGTCCAGTTGCTTGGAGAAGCCCGTTCACCGCCTCCAGCTGCTGCTCTCCTCGACATGGACCCTGAGACCTGCCCCTGCCCTTCTGGTGAGCCCCCGCCCCCGCTCGCATCCTGCGCAATTAACCCTTCCTGTGGCGTCGCCCTCTCTAGGTGGCTCCTGCACCTGCGCGGACTCCTGCAAGTGCGAGGGATGCAAATGCACCTCCTGCAAGAAGAGTGAGTGCGGGGACCCTTCCCCTCTGCCGCCGCAGAGAGTGGTCATCTTCCATTTTATCTGCAGGCTGCTGCTCCTGCTGCCCTGCGGAGTGTGAGAAGTGTGCCAAGGACTGTGTGTGCAAAGGCGGAGAGGCAGCTGAGGCAGAAGCAGAGAAGTGCAGCTGCTGCCAGTGAGAAGGCACCCCTCCGTGTGGAGCACGTGGAGATAGTGCCAGGTGGCTCAGTGCCACCTATGCCTGTGGTGAAGTGTGGCTGGTGTCCCCTTCCCCTGCTGACCTTGGAGGAATGACAATAAATCCCATGAACAGCATGAGCCAAGGACTGGTCTCTTCTTAAAGGGGG